CTTCCCCACCCCCTCCCCCAGCTGCCTCCCTGGACTCCCGATCCCGTTTCATTCCCTCCAATCCGCCCTCCATGTATAAGCCAGAGAGACATCTCTCCAAAACCCCAGACTCACCATGATCCTCCCCGGCTTGAAGCCCTTCACGGCTCCCTAGTGCCCTCGGGACAAGTCCAAACTCCCTCAAGTGGCCAAACAACTGGCCTCTGCTCGTTCCTCACCCCTCCCTGTCTTCAACTCGACCCTCCATCCCGACTGCCTCTCTAAGTGCCTGTAACAAGCCAGATCTCTGTCACCGAGAGCCTTCTGAACACAGGTCCCTCTGATTAGTTCACCCGGACCCAATACAGTTTGTGGAACGCACAGATCACAACCAAAGTCACAGCAACAACTCCCGTTTATTGACAGCCTCCTTGATCCTTAGCGCTTTCTGTGCATTCTCTTCCCACCCTAAAGGCTAGATCTCGCCTCGCCATTCCCATCGGAGAGAGCAAGCGGCAAGGCTGAGAACAGCGCGATGAGAAAGCCGAGCGCCCAGAAGCCCGAGTGCAGACGCCCACTGAGGACAGCCTTGGGTGAGGCGGGCCACCCAAGGGGCGGGGAAGAGGAGGCCTGGAACGCCTGAATCAGGAACTGTGACTTCGCTCGGGGCAGCTGGGGTGGACGCGCGCGAGCCTGCCCCCTGCGGGCCTGGAGGCCCAACCTCAGACTCCGCCGGGCCCGTTGCCCTGGGCAACGCCCCGCGCGCCCCGCCCCTTCCCCGCCCCCCAGCCCCAAACCCCAGGCCTGGCCGACTGCCCGTCACCCCCACGTCCGACCAATCCCGCCGAGGAGGGGGCGGGCCTCTTGGGCCCCGTTCCACCACCGTCGCTCCCCCCTCGCCGCGACCCCGCCTTACTCGGCTCACACCTCCCGCCCTTCGGGCTGCCCTCGCCGCCCGTTGGCTGGCGCGCCGTTCGTCACCCGGGCGTGAGCTAATGCCGGCGCGCGGCGGCCCCCGTCGGGGCGGGGCCAGGGGCGGTGACGCACGGCGCGGTGACGCAGCGCGACGGCGGCGGCGGCGGCGGCGGCGGTGGTCGGTGCGGGAGGAGGGAGGGGAGCTTGCGGGCCCGAGAGGGGGCGACGGCGGCGGCGGTGGCCTGAGGAGGCCCGAGCGGCGGCGGTGGCGGCGAAGGCCGAGGCGGTGAGTCTCGGGCCGGGCCGGCGCGGGGCGGCTACAGTCTTCCCTTCTCTCATGGATCTTACAGTCTAGGTGTTTTTGGAAGAGCTGCAGCCTTTGAAGAAACATCTCTTGATGATGATATCATAGACTCCTTCCTACTGGGCAGATGAGGCAGAATGGGGCACAGGTGAGCCCAGATCTGATTGATGAGAAGGAACCAGCAACCCTAACCAAGAACTTATTTTCCTTAGTAGTTCCAGCAAAAATCCAGAGAGGACTATCCTTGGCCAGGCTTTACCCCATGTCCACTTCTGGAGCCAAGAAAGACAGTTCCTTCTCCAAGGGGAACCCAGGGTGTTGATACTAGAAGATGGAAATGGATACAGTAAGATGCTGCCACAGTGAGATGCCTCACCCAGGTCTCCCTCTGTCACTTCAGCCAAGCACATGGGATAGAAAGTAGCAGGCGGCCTCTGGCCCTTTAATGGAAGAGGGCCATCCAGTCCTCTCCAGTTAACATCTAGACCGAACACAAAGCATCCTTCTCTCATCCAGAAGACATAGGAACCCTACCTTCAGGGATGATTTTTTTTTAACAGTGAAATCTTAAAAGTAACTGTTTCACTAAAGCCTCCAGTATTTACTGAAGACTGTCAGAATCATCCTCCATCACTAGATCTTCTCCACCAGTCATGTTCCCTGAGCAGTGGGGTGGCTTGAAGGTATAAACCAGAGAGGCCCAAGGGAGGGATAGTTAGCAGACTTCTGGTCTTTTTCTAGTTTGTGCTCTTCTGTTCCAAGGACCACAGGTATGTCTTCTTCTGTGTAGTTGTTCACTATTCCATTAATGGATATTCCCATTCATTTCTTCAGGATTCTTCTCATCGCAGTGCTCCAGGCAGCCACTACCAATCGATTGGAGTTAGCCTGTGAGGTAAAACCTATTTGTCATGTCTCACCCAGTCCTTTCTGTTTGACCCCTTTGCTTCCTTTTTCAGGAAACTGGAGAGGCGTGGCTGGACCAAGACCTCCCCCCATGTGAGCAGGCTTCCTCCTCCCCCAACAACCGTTGCCACCACGCCCAGAAACGTCCTTAAGCCCTGGCCCTCAGGGGAAAGGTAACAGGAGGCCAGAGCCGGGACCATGTGACGGCGCTGGCCCTCGCCACCGCCGTCCCCCGACCCTGGCCCCAGGCCCGGCACCATGATGTTCCGAGACCAGGTGGGCATCCTCGCTGGCTGGTTCAAAGGCTGGAATGAGTGTGAGCAGACAGTGGCCCTCCTGTCACTTCTGAAACGGGTCACCCGTACCCAGGCCCGCTTCCTGCAGCTCTGCCTGGAGCACTCACTGGCGGACTGCAATGACATCCACCTGCTGGAGTCGGAGGCCAACAGTGCTGGTGAGTTTCCACCCTTAGAGATGGGAGCACAGCAGGAGTGGAGTCGGAGGCCAACAGTGCTGGTGAGTTTCCACCCTTAGAGATGGGAGCACAGCAGGAGGGAGACCTGGAACAGATGTCACCTGGTGAGTTTCCACCCTTAGAGATGGGAGCACAGCAGGAGGGAGACCTGGAACAGATGTCACATGGCTAAGA